ACTTAAAATCTGTCACTTATTTTCTAATCTTAATTTTTGATTTTTATCCTTTTAATCACTCTATTTGTTCTTATTTCTCTTTTTAATGGTAGCCTGTAATGATTTCAAAACAGCATTGTTACATAATTGCTATTGCTCAGTTTGGGATTCACTAAGAATTGCAACACTATATCCATATCTGATCTCACTATATCCAAGTCTAGCCAGTCATTCTGTAGCTGGCCTACTGATTTCCTAATCAATCTTTGGACAAATTTATTAAACCGCTAACATTACTACGCTCTTACTCTGTACCAAGAAGATTGAAAAGTAGCTTTACAGATACTATTGTTAATCCACAAAGTAATATAACAAATTAATGTCTCACCTCTCATTTTTCTTTGAGAAAACTGAGAATGGGAGGGTCTGAATAATTACCCGGTGTCAGAAATCTTATAAAAGGACAATATTTGAATCTGGGTCTATTGAACTCCAGTGTCTACCTAACTTCTCTGAATAACAAAGTCTGTGATTCTTTGGAGTTCCAGGCCATATCTTCTTGATCTGTGTCATATGGAAGAAACTGAAAAATTCCCTGTAACAAAGGCATAGGAGACAACAATCAGTTGGCTTTATGGAGAAGAAAGCTATTCTATATCAAATGCATAGTATTTTACCCTATAATCCATATAATCTAAAACACCTTGAAATGTTTGAGCAAACTTCCTCTGAAAGTTGTTTATTCAATTTAGTGAAAAATATATTAAAGATGTATTTTATAAATCATAGTTATTATCACAGAATATGTAGATGGTAGGTTTATAACCCCGTGCTTCCTTTTCTTTAAAAAGAACCAGATTTTATTTCTGTTACTGAAATAATGATGTTAGTGCATATAGGAATTTGAATTATATTATTTACCTTTTAATCTAAAGATCAATTGACCTACGACTGAGTGTAACCATCGCACTAAATATTACTTTATTTAAAAATTGACCTAAATATACTTTGAAGATTTTTTTTTCATCTTGAAGGATCTACAGTAGGATGGTTTCCATAAGGGATTTTACCATGCCTAAGAAGTTTGTCCAGATGCTGGTTTTTAATTTGACTCTGACTGAAGTTGTTCTAAGTGGGAATGTGTTAATTTGGCCTACAGATGGTAGCCATTGGTTAAATATTAAGATTATTCTAGAAGAGTTGATTCAAAGAAATCACAATGTGACTGTACTGGCTTCATCAGCAACTCTATTCATCAACTCCAATCCCGATTCTCCTGTGAATTTTGAAGTGATACCTGTTTCCTACAAGAAGAGCAATATAGATTCCTTAATTGAGCATATGATAATGCTGTGGATTGACCATAGACCAACTCCTCTCACAATATGGGCTTTCTACAAAGAACTAGGAAAACTTCTAGACACTTTCTTTCAAATTAACATACAACTCTGTGATGGTGTACTAAAGAACCCAAAGTTGATGGCAAGACTTCAGAAAGGTGGTTTTGATGTGTTGGTAGCAGACCCAGTAACAATCTGTGGTGATCTTGTTGCTCTGAAATTAGGAATTCCATTTATGTACACATTGAGGTTCTCTCCAGCATCAACAGTGGAGAGACACTGTGGGAAAATCCCAGCACCAGTCTCCTATGTACCGGCAGCCTTATCAGAGCTCACTGACCAGATGACCTTTGGTGAAAGGATTAAAAATACCATATCTTATTCTCTGCAAGACTATATATTTCAGTCCTACTGGGGAGAATGGAATTCATACTATAGCAAAATTTTAGGTAAGTCTAAAATTTTCTCTTTTTAATGACTCTTCCTCCATCCAACTTGTTACATTTTCTCCAGGAAGACCCACTACGTTATGTGAGACTATGGGGAAAGCTGAAATTTGGTTAATCCGAACATATTGGGATTTTGAATTTCCTCGTCCATACTTACCTAATTTTGAGTTTGTTGGAGGATTGCACTGCAAACCTGCCAAACCTTTACCTAAGGTAGGTCTACAACAGTGGAGGATTTTATGCTCCCTTTGTAATAGAAAATATATTATGTATGCAGGAAATGGAAGAATTTATCCAGAGCTCAGGTAAAAATGGTGTTGTGGTGTTTTCTCTGGGATCAATGGTCAAAAACCTTACAGAAGAAAAGGCCAATCTTATTGCCTCAGCCCTTGCCCAGATTCCACAGAAGGTCAGTACAGCCTGGAATCCTGGTACACAGCTTCCTTGCAAAATTAAAGCACCATTTTCCACAGGTTTTATGGAGATACAAAGGAAAGAAACCAGCCACATTAGGAAACAATACTCAGCTCTTTGATTGGATACCCCAGAATGATCTTCTTGGTAAGACTGTGGGGAAAGAAAAGCTGTACAGTCACACCCACTTCTCACTCCATCCTCAAATTAGGACATCCCAAAACCAAAGCTTTTATCACTCATGGTGGAACTAATGGGATCTACGAAGCTATTTACCACGGAGTCCCTATGGTGGGAGTTCCCATGTTTGCTGATCAGCCTGATAACATTGCTCACATGAAGGCCAAAGGAGCAGCTGTGGAAGTGAACCTAAACACAATGACAAGTGTGGATTTGCTTAGCGCTTTGAGAACAGTCATTAATGAACCTTCGTAAGTACTAAGGCTCCTAAAAACTTGCCTAAGTCTAATTTCTGCCTATTTATTTGTCTTCTAGTTATAAAGAGAATGCTATGAGGTTATCAAGAATTCACCATGATCAACCTGTAAAGCCCCTGGATCGAGCAGTCTTCTGGATCGAGTTTGTCATGCGCCACAAAGGAGCCAAGCACCTTCGGGTTGCAGCCCATGACCTCACCTGGTTCCAGTACCACTCTTTGGATGTAATTGGGTTCTTGCTGGTCTGTGTGACAACGGCTATATTTTTGGTCATACAATGTTGTTTGTTTTCCTGTCAAAAATTTGGTAAGATAGGAAAGAAGAAAAAAAGAGAATAGGTCAAGAAAAAGAGGAAATATATATATTTTTAAGTTTGGCAAAATCCTGAGTAGTGTAGTCCTATTAATTCCAGACAAAAGGAGTTTAACAAAAACACGTCTCCCATCCTGTTTCCAAATTTTCTATTTCTCTACCTGCGATAAGCCTACTGATAAAGCCTAGATTTTGGCATGATTATTATTAACTTGTGAGTTATAGTCTTCTATTTTTCCTTTGTCTCTCCCTGCTGACTATACCCTCTTCCTGTCACTTTTCTGACACAAGGATACTACCTAATTTTAAATATGTTCTATTCATAGTATCAAATTATTTTATCGTTAACCTTAATTAATGATTAACAATATGCTGAATCCTGGTAATGCATACAGTGTAGATGGAATTTGATAGGTGTAAGGAAGAGTCAAATTCACAAATTTCCATATACCAAACAAATCAGGGAGCCACCGTAGGAGAGTAGTGTGTTATGAGAAAGGTAATGATTTCCTTTTTTAATAAAAACAAACTCTTCTGCTTGCTCAATGTTTCAGGAGTTAGAGAATGAATTTTAAGTGTGACGTGCGTCCCTATTAAATGTCTACAAAATTTTCATTAAGCATATCTAGAAAATCACGGCATAACTTGCCTGCCTTTCTTCAACATATATTCTTATATAACCTGTAGTGGAAGATTTGGGTACTGTCTTTAATAAATCAATCAATCGACTCTTTTATTTCAAGGAGAAAGTTCTATGTTATATGTTGAAGGTGAACAGATCATATTTAGAGGATATAACAATTAGAAATCTAGAAAATAATTATCATTTTTATAAAATTTTTAGTCAACTGTACAAATAATTACATAAAACATCAATTAATTATGCTTAAAAATCACTAATGTTCATAATATATAATCACTATTTGTAATCAAAAGTTTAATTTTATGCCAAAAAATAAAAAATGCTTACTTGGAATTTGATATCATTGCATTATTTTTGTCTTTATCTTCCA